AGACTGTGCCTGCAGTGTCCTCGTATAGTTGAGCATGTCCATGTCCTGCCCGTGGGTAGGCAGCCTGTCCACACATGCCTAGGAGTGTGACTCCGTGTCCTGGTAGGGTCCCCTGATTACTTCTATGGGTGCGTGTTTGTGCGTCTTGTTAGGGGTCCTTGTTAGGGGTATGGAAGATTCTGCCCTGGGTGCCCTTGATCACGTGTGTGTGTGTGTGTGTGCGTGTGTGTGTGTGCGCACGTGCGTGCTTGCGCGCGAGCATGCATTAGGGGGTGTACGGTGTTAACAGCATCCTCAACCAACTCTGTATGTGTGCATGTTTGTGTGTGTGTGTGTGTCCTACAGGTGTGAGCCAGTGGATGCTTCCACTACGTGTCTGCACACGTGTGCGTGCACTTGCATTGTCCTTGCACACCTGCGTGTGTCCCGTGAGAGCGAACGAAGCCCAGCATGTGCTGGCACCTGCAGGAACGTGTGAGTATGCGTTCTGCGGGTCCCTGTCCTGCTGGCTCCCCGCTTGTCCCCAGGGAGTGCGCACACGGGGTCCCAGGCCGGCGTGCCCCCCCGGTGTGAGTGCGAGTGAGTGTGGCCCCACGCAGCTCTCTCCGCTCTGCACTGCCTGGGCAGCCCGCACACTCACCCTGCGTGTTTGCTGCCGGGTGACGCGGGCTGGGCCGGCCCCCTGCCTGCCCGCCCCTGGCACTCACTGGCGCTGGCCTTCACGGAGGCCCCGCCGCGCCACGCCACGCCACGCCGGGCCTGCTGAGCCGCCCCCGGGCCGGGGTCACTCCGGGCCAGGCCGTGCCCGGGCGGGGAGGCGCTGCCTCTACCACCCCCCCACCGGCGGTGCGGGGAAAAGGCGACCATTTGTATCCAGGAGCATGTGGCCACCGACGTGTGCCCCAGCCCCACCCGCCCCATCCAGTAGATCTCTGGCTACTTCCCCCACTTCCCGCGGGACCTGCCCCATGACGCCCCCGCGCGCCCAGCCACTGCCAGCGCCGGCCGCTGCCGCCGCCCCTCTGACGGCGCCCGCGACGACGACAAGGATGGGGCCCATCTCTTCGGAGCCTAAGGATCCAGCCCAGGTCCAGCCCTGCGCAGCCGCCCACCAAGCTGCCAGAAGACGAGCCGGACGCCCAAGGCTACGAGAGGACGATTGCAGTAAGTTTCCAACTCGCCGACTTCGCCCCCTCCTTTTTTCTCCTCCCCTCCCCCTACGCCCCAGGAATTGTACAGGCTAGTGGTTGGGGAATATTTTTTCGTGGAAGGGACCGTCTTCCTTAGCTGTGGCCCTCTCATCAGGTCTGGGAAGAGGTAATTGGAAAATAGAACTCATGGAGAAGTGTTACCACAGGCCATGGACAAGGCCAGAATTTCCCTGACATCTGTCCGCCAGCACCGCCCTTCAGGTACAATTCCACAAGAGACCCCCCAAACTTGATGAAGTCACCCGCTTACAAGGGCTCACTCTCCACCTGCGCAAGGACTGCAATTCCCAGGGGCCTCCAGGGCACCCGGCCGCTCCAGTCCAGTCGTGCAGGCGGCGCGCTCTTTCTCGCTCCGCTCAAGTCCAGGAACCGGTTCCCGGGCTCCCAGCCTCTCGGCAGCGCCCACGCGCCTGGGCCAAAGTCCGCGAACGGAAGCCGGCGGCGAGGAGGATTCTGGGAGTTGGAGGCCGAGGCTGCGACCTGCGCAGGCGCAAACCTGCCCCTGGGGTGAGGGCTGTAAGTGGCGCGATTCGCGGCAGCGCCCCGATGGAACCTCCTGGTCCTGTGAGGTGAGTGTTGGCGGCGGCTTCCCCGAGGTCCAAACTGCTTTTCCTTTTGTTCCTAAACCGATAGCTGCAAGATAGAAAGCAACATATGCCCCCAGGTGGCCTCCCTCACCCTGGCAATGGAAACGAACAGCCGAGCTTCACCGGACAAGACTAGAAATCGTTCCTCCACCCACCCAGAGACAAAGCATATTTGACTTCTTCCTCTACTGTATGTCTACCTTATCTTGTGTAAAATGCAGAAAAAAGAGGAATGATTTCTTCTTATGTTACAGGGGGCCCTTGCAAGATTCCAGCTGGTATGAGCCTTCTGCAGAGCTAGTGCAGACTAGGATGGCTGTATCACTAACAGCAGCTGAAACTCTGGCCCTTCAGGGTACACAGGGACAAGAGAAGATGATGATGATGGGACCAAAGGAAGAGGAACAGTCTTGTGAGTATGAGACCAGGCTACCTGGGAACCACTCTACCAGTCAAGAGATCTTCCGCCAACGCTTCAGGCATCTCCGCTACCAGGAGACTCCTGGTCCCCGGGAGGCCTTGAGCCAACTACGAGTACTCTGCTGTGAGTGGCTGAGGCCAGAGAAACACACGAAGGAGCAGATCCTGGAGTTCCTGGTGCTGGAACAATTCTTGACCATCCTGCCTGAGGAGCTCCAATCCTGGGTGCGGGGACATCACCCTAAGAGTGGAGAGGAGGCTGTGACTGTGCTGGAGGATTTAGAGAAAGGACTTGAACCAGAGCCGCAGGTGGGAAGGGGGATTTGGTCTGTTATGGGAGCATTTAAACTGAGTGGTGCCTGATCACCTCCAGGTCCCAGGCCCTGCACATGGACCTGCACAGGAAGAGCCATGGGAGAAGAAGGAATCTCTGGGAGCAGCCCAGGAAGCACTGAGCATCCAGCTCCAGCCTAAGGAGACCCAGCCTTTCCCAAAGAGTGGTGAGGAGCAGGATTCTGTGGGGAGGGAGAGGTTAATCTAAGTGTCATTTCTTCATACATCCAGAACAGGTATATTTACATTTTCTGTCAGTTGTTACAGAAGATGGCCCAGAGCCCAAGGACAAAGGATCATTGCCACAACCACCCATTACTGAAGTGGAATCACAGGTGTTCTCAGAAAAACTTGCTACTGACACCTCTACATTTGAAGCTACCTCTGAGGGTACCTTAGAACTGCAGCAGAGAAATCCCAAAGCGGAGAGACTGAGGTGGTCCCCTGCCCAGGAGGAAAGTTTCAGGCAGATGGTTGTCATCCATAAGGAAATTCCCACAGGGAAGAAAGACCATGAATGTAGTGAATGTGGTAAAACCTTCATTTATAACTCACATCTTGTTGTCCACCAGAGAGTTCATTCTGGAGAGAAACCCTATAAGTGTAGTGACTGTGGGAAAACTTTCAAACAGAGCTCAAACCTCGGTCAGCATCAGAGAATTCATACAGGAGAGAAACCCTTCGAATGTAATGAATGTGGGAAGGCCTTCAGATGGGGTGCTCATCTTGTTCAGCATCAGAGGATTCACTCAGGAGAGAAGCCCTATGAGTGTAATGAGTGTGGGAAGGCCTTTAGTCAAAGCTCATATCTAAGTCAGCATCGGAGAATTCACAGTGGAGAGAAACCTTTTATATGTAAAGAATGTGGGAAAGCTTATGGATGGTGCTCAGAGCTCATTAGACATCGGAGAGTTCATGCCAGAAAAGAGCCTTCCCATTGAATTGAAGGGGAGAACGTCTCCAGACAGAATTCTACATCGGTCTAATCTACTTTAGGACTGGATCCCATAAAAGTTATAAGTTCCTTAAGATTTTTCCTGTGTCTTTCTTGATTTTGGAAA